AGGCGGGCACCACCACCCCCCGCTAATTTTTGTATTTTTAGTAGAGACGGGGTTTTACCATGTTGGCCAGGTTGGTCTCGAACTCCTGATCTCAAATGATCTGCCTGCCTCGGCCTCCCAAAGTGCTGGGATTACAGGCGTAAGCCACCGCGCCTGGTCTCATTCGCCTAATCTTTATTGTCTACTATATTCAAAGTGTTGAGTGTGACAACAAGTCATTTAAAATTTAGTCTGGATTCTCAAGAGTTTGTAATATAATGAGGAAAAAATCCCAACGACTTTCTTTTACTCAGATCTCCATAATGTCATTTGCCATCAATAGTTTGGAATATCACTGAAGTCCAAGGGCCTGTGGCTACCCAATATTCCAAATACAATATAATTTGGTTCAAATAAGATATTAAGAACTTTGGTCAAGAACTTTGGTCAAACACAGGAGATCTGGAATCTAACGGCATGTCTTTGGCAATTCACAACCTCTCCCTCTACACGTTTCTCCATGTAGAAAGTAAAGGCCTTGGAAAGGATTGATGAAAACCAACCCTAAAACTCCACGATGCCTTTTTCTGTACTCCGAATCTAAAAGGGTGAGCTATGAAGTAAAACTCTGCACTTGGTCCAAGTCATTGAAATATTTGCAAACGATGCTAGAGCTCGAAAAGAGCAAAGATAGCAGAAACCGTCCAGAGAAAGTAACCTACTGCTGAAGCTCTGCAAACTTGAGCAGTCAACCAACTTCACCGCTCACAAACGTTTGGCCGCTAGGCATTGTGACTTTCTGCCCAGATAAAAGTCTTTTTTTCTTTTGTCTCCTTTTTTTCTTCCTCCCTGCTTTGCCGCGTGAGATTACCACTCCTCGGGTCAGCTCGCGAACGCCAGGGAGGCGAGTGTGAAACACACGCGCCAACACCCCTCCTCCTCCTCGTGCGCTCCTCCTTCCTACAGAAAAATGTGTTTCTAGGCAACGGCGGGCGGCGGCGTCACTTCCTGCCATTTAAACTCAGGTCCCCACCCCTCGCAGCCCCTTCTCCTCGTTTCCACCCCTCCCCCCTCGGTCGTGGGCCTCATTCACGCTTCCCCGGGCTTGGGGAGGGGGCGGAGGCCCGGCGTGACAAGCGGCCCAGACTCCCGTGGGCGCCGCACACCTGTTGTTTGCAGCAGCCAGCGACCCGCACTACCGCTCTCGGCGGGCGGGGAAGCGGCCGCAGCGGAGCCGACCCGGCAGGTGGCCGCGGGCGGGGCCGGCGAGCGAAAGTGCGCGGGGGCCCGACCACCGCGGGGCCGGGACGCGATGGCGGCGGCAGAGCCCGCGAGCTCGGGCCAGCAGGCGCCGGCAGGGCAGGGGCAGGGCCAGCGGCCGCCGCCGCAGCCTCCGCAGGCGCAAGCCCCGCAGCCGCCCCCGCCGCCGCAGCTCGGGGGCGCCGGGGGCGGCAGCAGCAGGCACGAGAAGAGCCTGGGGCTGCTCACTACCAAGTTCGTGTCGCTGCTGCAGGAGGCCAAGGACGGCGTTCTGGATCTCAAAGCGGTGAGCTCCGGAGGCGGGGACGGGGGCGGACTATTTCACTGTTCTCGTTGTCTTTCCTGAACAGGCTGCTGATACTTTGGCTGTGAGGCAAAAAAGGAGAATTTATGATATCACCAATGTCTTAGAGGGAATTGACTTGATTGAAAAAAAGTCAAAAAACAGTATCCAGTGGAAGTAAGTTACAAACCAGCACCCTCTTCTGAAACACTGAGGATATTAATTCTCATATGTTTTTAAGAGGTGTAGGTGCTGGCTGTAATACTAAAGAAGTCATAGATAGATTAAGATATCTTAAAGCTGAAATTGAAGATCTAGAACTGAAGGAAAGAGAACTTGATCAGCAGAAGTTGTGGCTACAGCAAAGCATCAAAAATGTGATGGACGATTCCATTAATAATAGATATCCTTTTAAATAAGTTATGCATATACATATAAATGTCGTTCCTTAACTCCTATGACAGTACATTTTCCTATGTAACTCATGAAGACATCTGTAATTGCTTTAATGGTAAGTACCATTAGACTTTTCCTTGCATTCTTTTATGTAACTTTTTATATTTATTTTTGACCAGGTGATACACTTTTGGCCATTCAGGCACCTTCTGGTACACAACTGGAGGTACCCATTCCAGAAATGGTATGTAGGATAACTTATGTTTATATAAGTGGTATACATTTGTTTATACCCAATAACTTCAAAGGGTCAGAATGGACAAAAGAAATACCAGATCAATCTAAAGAGTCATTCAGGACCTATCCATGTGCTGCTTATAAATAAAGAGTCGAGTTCATCTAAGCCCGTGGTTTTTCCTGTTCCCCCACCTGATGACCTCACACAGCCTTCCTCCCAGTCCTTGACTCCAGTGACTCCACAGAAATCCAGCATGGCAACTCAAAATCTGCCTGAGCAACATGTCTCTGAAAGAAGCCAGGCTCTGCAGCAGACATCAGCTACAGATATATCTTCAGGTGGGTTCAGAGCCTTTCTTTTGTAAATTAGAGAAATATAACAAAACTTTATTACTGTTTCCAGCAGGATCTATTAGTGGAGATATCATTGATGAGTTAATGTCTTCTGACGGTAAGTAGGTTAAAATTTTACTAACTCACTTATCTTTAACACTAAATTTGTTTTTTGTTCGCAGTGTTTCCTCTCTTAAGGCTTTCTCCTACCCCGGCAGATGACTACAACTTTAATTTAGATGATAACGAAGGAGTTTGTGATCTGTTTGATGTCCAGATACTAAATTATTAGATTCCATGGAAACTTGGGACTGTTATCTACCTCTAACTGTGTAACATTTTAGACTTCTTAATAACCTAAATATTTAAAATAATGAATGTAACACCTTTTTTAGTTCACTGATTCTGAAGTGTTCTTCCCTAATACTTTCTTTACTTCACAAAACTTCAACCATAAAAACAAAGGGCTCTGATTGCTTTAGGGGATAAGTGATTTAATATCCACAAACGTCCCCACTCCCAAAAGTAACTATATTCTGGATTTCAACTTTTCTTCTAATTGTGAATCCTTCTGTTTTTTCTTCTTAAGGAGGAAAGTTAAAGGACACTACAGGTCATCAAAAACAAGTTGGCCAAGGACTCATTACTTGTCTTATATTTTTACTGCCACTAAACTGCCTGTATTTCTGTATGTCCTTCTATCCAAACAGACGTTCACTGCCACTTGTAAAGTGAAGGATGTAAACGAGGATATATAACTGTTTCAGTGAACAGATTTTGTGAAGTGCCTTCTGTTTTAGCACTTTAAGTTTATCACATTTTGTTGACTTCTGACATTCCACTTTCCTAGGTTATAGGAAAGATCTGTTTATGTAGTTTGTTTTTAAAATGTGCCAATGCCTGTACATTAACAAGATTTTTAAAAATAAAATTGTATAAAACATTCAATTTATTGGTCTTTGTGGAGAATTAGATGCATC